CCCAAAGGAATATAAATCATTCTATTACAAAGATACACGCACACGTATATTCATTGCCGCACTATTCACAATAGCAAAGACGTGGCATCAACCCAAATGCCCATCAGTGATAACATTAAGAAAATGTGGTGCATATACACCATGAAATACCATGCAGCCATAATAAAGAATGAGATCATGTCCTTTGTAGGGACATGGATCGAGCTGGAAGCCATTATCCTCAGCAAACTAATGCAGCAACAGAAAACAAATACTGCATGTTCTCCCTTATAAGTGGAAGCTGAACAATGAGAACACATGTACACAGGGAGGGGAAAAACACGCACTGGGACCTGTCAGGGGTTGTGGGGGGCGGTGAGGGAAAGCCTTAGGAAAAATAGCTAATGCATGCCAGGCTTAATACCTAGGTCATAGGTTGATTGGTGCAGCAAGCCACCACGGCACACGTTTGCCTATTTAACAAACACGCACATCCTGCACATGTATCCTAGAACTTAAAAAAAAAAAAAAGAAAATGAAAATTAAGGGCTGGGAGGGAGGACTCGAAGGAACACAAAGTTTGTGGAATCGATTAGTATGTATCCTCCTATCTCAGTCTTGACTCTCTTTGCTGACTTTCCTACCCTGGGCCCCACCCCGAGACCGCCCATTTCAGTGGGCCTCTGTGTTTGGAGAACGAACTTCGAAAGACTGGAACACTTCCGCCTGTCAGGCCAGAAGAGATTTCCTGACACCACAGCTGGAAACCCATGTGCATTTCAGTTCAGGAAAGAATGGTAGGCTTGGTGGGGGGAGCTCCCGCAAAAGGGGAACTAATACAGAAACACTCTGGTATTTGTCTGCCTCTCTTGTTCCAGCGCCGTTTTCCCTATATCCGGAATTCGTCCCTGCGCATTCCAATACCTGAAGCGGCCACAGGGTACAGGACAGGGAGCCCTCCGACAGAAAAGAGTCGCGGCGCTAAACAAAGCCTGATATCACTCCGCTTCCATAAGCCGGATCCCCATAAACTACGCTCTAGCTCCTCCCACTGCCGTTGTGGGTAACGCGGACGTGGAAGAACCTCGTCTGCGGAGGAAAAGGTAGATGTTAAATGGTAACTACGCGCGAGGTTCTGAGGAGCCCTGGGAACAGGAAGGAGAAAAGAATACCAAAAGTGACAACAGTTTGCCAATCGCAGTCTTTAATCTGATAAAGCGGTTATCTCGTCTTGAGTCCCAGGTGCCGAGTCAATCCCCATACACAGCCGCCGCCATTGCCTCGAGTCCTTGTGTCTGACTGTCTGTTCCTGCTGCTGTATGACACAGCACCTCGAGGCAAGGAAATAAGAAAACTGCCTCTGATCCAAGCAGAGAAGGTCAGTGAGAAGGTGCGCATCGCTTGGGGGTGTGAAGTTCTTTATAACATTTTTTAATCCACAGAACTCCTGTAGCCTGTAATACCAGCTGTGGGTACTACTCTCAGTGTTGGAGATCATCAAAATACAATTGGACCAGACCCTTTGGAAATAATTCTGTGTCTCAAATGCCCTGTGGAGCACACACTTAATCAGTTGATGGCTATGGAATTTTCCAACATCAGCTAAAGAGAAGGGTGAGTGTGGGGTGTGTACGTATTTGTGTCAAACTGTCTTACTTTTTCATGTGTTTGTCCATAGGCCTACTTTAAGGCTGGCCAATTCTGCAAGAAAGGCAAGGAGGAGGAGACTGGCTCACAGCTCTGGAGGTTAGTGAGAAGGGGGAGAGGACAATGCAGGGCCATTCTCTCCTGTATGTTCACTTGTCTGTAGGACCCCCTTCTGTCAGCTGTGGGGCTTGACACCACTTGAACAAGAAAAGGAGGGGGAAACTGCACCACATCAGTGAAGGTTGGTATGAGAGCGGGTATACTTTTGGGCGGTTCCCAAATCCTCATCGAATGTTCCTCGCCAGCCGAGTGGTCCTCCAGAGCAAAGGCCAGCCTTCCTTCCAGCTGTCTGGCCAAGGAGCTTCAGGATCTTCTAGCAAGCACCCCAGAGGCAGAAGACTGTCATCCATGGTACAGGACTGCGGCGAACAAGCTGACTGCGCAGTCACGTGGGGCTGACGGTGGGTCATGTGACCAGGCTCTGCATTAGGCCTGCCGAGAGGAGTGTTTTCTTGCATCCAGAAAAGACCTGAGAGGCGGACGACACCTGTGCTCCGCAGAGCAGAACGTGGGAGGAACGGCGGGATGTTAAGGTAGGTAGGTGTCTTTCCATGCTGCATCAGCCTGAAGGAGCGTCTTAGCCCGTCTGTCTTTTGTCCAGGAGCTCAAGAAGCAGAGAGTCTACCTGCCCGACGCGTTCGTGGAGAGGAGCAGCGGTTGCTGTTGGAGGAGGTGGGTGCAAGGACGGCAGATGGCATCCCTGAGAGGTGGTGACTGAGACTAGATGCGGGTGCAGGTAATGCCTCAGATCCGCCTGCTCCCTCCTGCTTTCTTTCCTCTGCCTTCCTTTCTATCCTTAGGTCTGTTTCTTTCTAGGTTCCTGTAGAGATCTGTATGTAGCTGTTCACTTGGAAGTTAATTAAGAAAGAACAAAAACTATTCATTTGGATTCAAGGTAGGTTTATGTGTGAGCACCCCCGTTGATTGGACTCAAAGCCAGTTTCTTTCTTCAACCTCAGGTCCATCTCCACTGGTGGCTGTGGTGGCTTTGGATTGTTGGAAGACCATCACCTTCAGCAGGTCTGCACTTGGGAACAATCATTCTCCCCCAGCCCGAGCGTGCCTCTGCCCTCTGTATCATTGACAGAGGCTGTATGTTTGGAAAGAGAACTTTGTGACTGCAGAACTGACAGTTGACTCTAATTCTTGCTACCAAGTTTTTCCCCGACCCAGTGAAAGAGTGTTAAGACTTCGACCTAGGACACATTGAGAACCAAGGCCAAGACTGGACAGGGCCATATAACTGGGCTTCAACCATGGCTGGGACTAAGAATAAGACAAGAGCCCAGGCCAAAACTGAAAAAAAGGCTGCTATACAAGCTAAAGCTGGAGCAGAGAGGGAGGCTACTGGTGTTGTTAGGCCTGTAGCCAAGACCAGGGCCAAAGCAAAAGCCAAGACAGGGTCTAAGACAGATGCAGTAGCAGAGATGAAGGCAGTGTCTAAGAACAAGGTTGTTGCTGAGACGAAGGAAGGAGCTCTGTCAGAGCCTAAGACTCTGGGCAAAGCCATGGGAGATTTCACTCCCAAGGCTGGGAATGAGTCCACCAGCTCCACATGTAAAAATGAGGCTGGTACTGATGCCTGGTTCTGGGCTGGGGAAGAGGCCACTATCAATTCCTGGTTCTGGAATGGAGAAGAGGCTGGTAATAGTTTCAGCACTAAGAATGATAAACCTGAAATTGGTGCCCAGGTCTGTGCTGAGGAGTTGGAACCTGCGGCTGGGGCCGATTGCAAACCTAGGTCAGGGGCTGAGGAGGAGGAGGAAGAGAATGTTATTGGGAACTGGTTTTGGGAAGGAGATGATACTAGTTTTGACCCTAATCCTAAACCTGTGAGCAGGATAGTTAAGCCTCAGCCTGTGTATGAAATTAATGAAAAAAATAGGCCCAAGGACTGGTCTGAGGTAACTATCTGGCCCAATGCCCCTGCTGTAACTCCAGCTGTGTTAGGATTTAGATCCCAGGCACCATCTGAGGCAAGCCCTCCTTCATATATTGTTCTGGCCTCCGCTGAAGAAAATGCCTGTTCTTTGCCTGTGGCAACAGCTTGCCGCCCTTCTAGGAACACTCGCTCATGCTCACAGCCTATCCCTGAGTGTCGTTTTGATTCTGACCCCTGCATCCAGACCATAGATGAGATTAGACGTCAAATCAGGATCAGGGAGGTAAATGGGATTAAGCCATTTGCTTGTCCTTGCAAAATGGAATGCTATATGGATTCTGAGGAATTTGAAAAACTTGTTAGCTTACTTAAGTCAACTACTGATCCTCTTATTCATAAAATAGCACGGATTGCAATGGGTGTCCATAATGTTCACCCATTTGCCCAAGAGTTTATTAACGAAGTAGGTGTAGTGACACTTATTGAAAGCTTGCTCAGTTTTCCTTCCCCTGAAATGAGAAAAAAGACTGTAATTACTCTGAATCCTCCTTCTGGGGATGAAAGACAACGCAAAATTGAATTACATGTTAAGCATATGTGTAAAGAAACCATGTCATTTCCTTTGAACTCACCGGGACAGCAATCTGGATTAAAGATACTAGGACAACTGACTACTGATTTTGTCCATCACTACATTGTTGCCAATTACTTTTCAGAGCTTTTCCATTTGCTGTCCTCAGGAAATTGCAAAACCAGAAATCTTGTTTTGAAACTACTTTTAAATATGTCTGAAAATCCAACTGCAGCCAGAGACATGATCAATATGAAGGCATTGGCAGCATTAAAACTCATCTTTAACCAGAAAGAGGCAAAAGCCAATCTTGTTAGTGGTGTGGCCATATTTATTAACATAAAGGAGCATATCAGAAAAGGCTCAATTGTAGTTGTTGATCACTTGAGTTATAATACACTCATGGCCATTTTCAGGGAAGTTAAAGAGATTATTGAAACAATGTAAAATGAGCCAGAGATAGAACATTTTAAGCCATCTTCAAACTCTAGCAGGCTGTACATTACAGTGTACACATTATACACTGCATCTTTAACACAGAGTCACCTGTGACAGGCTCTAGGTTTGAGCTAGACTATTTTGGGGGTATCAAATGAATATTATACCTTGGGCTGAAAATGTTTGATTTTTATCTTGTCTAGATTGGCATATTTTTAACATTTTACTTAAGATAGCAAACCAGTTCGTTTTAAGTAAGCTAACTTGTTCATTAGTATCTGTGGCTTAAAATGGCAAAAAAGAAAATATCCTTGAGTTTGTAATCTAGTTACAGAAGTAAGGCATACACACACACAAAGATAACAGTACCTAGAGAGAGAGTGTGTGTGAGTGTGCGTGTCTCTGTGTGTGCACGTGCACGCTCATGGCCAAATGTGCGCACTCTACATAAAGGAGGCAGGAGTTCCTATAGGCTATTTAATGTAAGAGAAACTATTTTTCTCCTGTTCCAGCTGTATCAGATACTCGTTCCGCAACACAGAAATGACTCAGAATCTCAGACAAAATGTATTATTTGTTCAATTTTAATTTTGCTACTACATTCATAACTCTTAAATTGTTAGGCTGTTTCATTTACATCAAAGTTATCTCACAAAAGAGAAGGCAGGAAACGTTTTGTGAGTGCCTATTCTATGTCAAACACTGTGTTGGCACCATATTTTACAAGTTTTTTTCCTCTTCTCACAGTGATCTTGTGAGTTAGTTACTTATATTTTTATTAGAACTCATTATTCTGGGTACCCTCCAATGAGAATTAGAGAGGTTAAATACCTTTTCCTAGATTCCCACAGCAGGAAGGTGGCATAGCTGTTTTGTCTGACACCAGAACCCATCTCACCACACTGCTTTACAGTCTTCCTGAAGGACATTTTGAGGTGGGGGGGCCTTCAAAGCTCAGAGACTGGTTTGAATGGTTTAATTTTGCAATGGATCATGTCCATGCCAGGTGTTACAATTCTTAACTTCCTCCAAATTCGTGTGTCCATTAGACATTTGGCTACATCTGGCTGGAGGTCAGGAGAAAATTCTGAGGTAAATAGATGGATTTTATCTGGCAGTGTCGAAAATAGTAGGAGCCTAAAACTTTGTTCAATGAGTAAGATGTAGATTTGGAGTCATCAGCAGGGGAAACTTGTTAGATGTCCTTTGTATCTTTTTCTATCCATTTGTATTTTTTCTTTCCCAAAGAGCTGAAATCATTTTATACCCTGAATTTAAAAGGTAATTGCTTTTTTCCTCCTTGCGAAATCATACCTTAATTTTTTTTTTTTTTTTTTTTACCATTTATGATTTATTCTCCTATGTGTCATATGAAAGGCCAAGGGGCTTTATCTTTTACTAGTAGGCAAGCCTGGGCATTTCTGCATTTGTGCCAGCTAACACTACAAAATAGACTTAATTAGAGAAATTTAGACCCAGAATTGCAGCTTCAACAACACAAAACAGGAAAGCTAGAAGAGGTTGCTGTGTCAACCTACAAGATAGTGATTCTTGGAAGTTGGTATGGACCAGAAAGCATTCCCAGGACATTTAGGCTATGGCTGAGTTCTCTAAGACTCAGGGTGGGAATTATAATCCCTGGTCTAAGCTGATATGAAAGTTTCTATGTGTGAAAATATGGAGTTATATGCTTTGAGATTTTCTGCCAGTTAAACTAAAACAAGATCATACTGTAAATGTTTGTAACTTGCTTCCCCCCACTGTATACTGTAAACATCTTTGCATGTCAATAAATATGCCTCTACAACATATTTTTGAATCACTTAATATTTTTCCCATGTTAACAGTTGGTATATAGTGTTGTAAACCTTTATTGCATATTCTCATAACATACAATATACACATTCTTTTGCAAAAATGGGAACACAGTATTGAGACTTGCCTTTTCCTCTTAACACTTATCTTTTCAATTTAGTATTATATAGATCTGTCACATGCTTTTTATCTAATAACTTTATAGAAATATAATTGCCATACATTAAGCTGCATGTTGAAAGTATACAGTGTGATCAGTTTTGGAATGTATATACACACAAAACCATAACCACAATCAAAATTGTAAATACATTCATCACCCACCAAAGCTACTTTTTTTTTGAGACAGAGTCTTGCTCTGTCACCCAGGCTGGAGTACAGTGGCGCAATCTCGGCCCACTGCAACCTCTGCTTCCCAGGTTCAAGTGATTCTCGTGCCTTAGCCTCCTGAGCAGCTGGGACTACAGGTGCATGCCACCACATCCGACTAATTTTTTTTTTTATTTTTTGTATTTTTAGTAGAGACAGGGTTTCACCATGTTGGCCAGGCTGGTCTTGAACTCCTGGTCTCAAGTGATCTACCCATCTTGGTCTCCCTGAGTGCCAGGATTACAGGCGTGAGCCACCATGCCCAGCCTCCCCCAAAGCTTCTTAATGCCCTTTTGTAATCCCTCCCTCCCCTCTCTCCCTGTGCCCCTAACCCAGGCAACCATGGGACATTTTCTGACAAAATAGAATTGTTTTCATTTCCTGTAATTGTGTATAAATGGACTCATATAGCATGTACTCTTTGGTCGGGAGGGGATCTGGCTTATTTCACTTAGTGTAATTATTTGAGATTCATCCATATCATGTGTCTCACTATTTCATTGCTTTTTATTGCCAAGTAGTATTCCACCATATGGCTTTACCACAGTTTATTTATCCATTCACTTATTGATGGACATTTGGGCTGTTCAGAGTTTGGCCATTATAAGTAAAGCAGCTATGAGCATTTGTGTACAAGTGTTTTTATGGACATAGGCTTTCATATCTTTGGAATGACATCTAACAATATTGAATCTTCGACCCATGAATAAAATCTCTCTCCACTTATTTAAGTCTCCTTTATTTCTCTAAGCAGCATT